AAAGATCCGTAAAGACAGAAATCCTGGGACTGGCTCCTAACAACGGCCAGTGACAAGCTTTGTGGCAGTGAGCAGAGGTGTCCCTCAGGCTCAGCTCAGTCTCTGTGGGTTGCAGGACCTGCCCTTGGAGGTGGGCCTGGGTGGGAGGTCTTAGGGCCCCAGGACCTGGGCCACCTGGGGCTTTTTTTTTTTTTTTCTTTTTGAGATGGAGTCTTGCTCTGTCGCCCAGACTGGAGTGCAGTGGTGCAATCTTGGCTCACTGCAAGCTCCACCTCCTGGGTTCAAGCGATTCTCCTGCCTCAGCTTCCTAAGTAGCTCGGATTACAGGCGCCCACCATCATGCACGGCTAATTTTTGTATTTTTAGTAGAGGCGGGGTTTCACCATGTTGGTCAGGCTGGTCTCAAACTCCTCACCTTGTGATCTGCCCACCTCGGCCTCCCAAAGTGCTGGGATTACAGGCATGAGCCACCGCGCCCAGCCCACCTGGGGCATTTTTGTTGCTGTACAATAGAAACAAGTTCTCTATATGTTCCCCAGGCTGGTCCAAACTCCTGGGCTCAAGTGATCCTCCCACCTAGACCTCCCAAAGTGCTGGGATTTCAGGCATGAGCCGCAGTGGCCGGTCAGAACCTGGGGCCCTTTTGAACTTTGATTCCTCAGCAATTTTGTCAGCCCTGGCTCGGGCTGAGAAGCCCCTGTGAAGCCAGAGAGGGAAAGGGACCTGTCCAGGGTCACACAGGAATCATGCGTCAAGCCTCCCCAGCCACGGACTTGTCTCCATCCAGGGCATTTCAGCCCCTGCAGGGCAGTGGCCTGCCCCTCCTCCTTGGAGCCAGGAAGGGATGCAGTGCCACAGGGATCTGGCTCTGTCCCAGGCCCTGTGGGGCTGGCAGTTGAGTAAGCAGTCAGGCTGGGCGCACCCATCCCTCCCCCACTCCCCACTGCCCAGCACAGTGCATTCATGCAGCTGGGCCCCACCCCATCTCCAGAGGCACCTTCCACTAGCAACAGTCTCCCCAGGCACAACACAGCTAACACAAGGCCCCGCAGGCAGGACTCTGGGACAGACGCAGGCCAGGTGAGCATCTGAACAAGGGGCAGTCGGCCAGGGGAGTCCCCACCTTGACCTCTCTCCCTTCCAGCTGCCCAGAGCCCAGACCAAGCATGGACGCCGTGGATGCCACCATGGAGAAACTCCGGGCACAGTGCCTGTCCCGCGGGGCCTCGGGCATCCAGGGCCTGGCCAGGTGAGCTGTCCCCTCTCACCTTCCTGACCCCGACCACTGTTCCAACCGTGTCCCCTGCCTCCAGGTTTTTCCGCCAACTAGACCGGGACGGGAGCAGATCCCTGGACGCTGATGAGTTCCGGCAGGGTCTGGCCAAACTCGGGCTGGTGCTGGACCAGGCGGAGGCAGAGGGTGTGTGCAGGAAGTGGGACCGCAATGGCAGCGGGACGCTGGATCTGGAGGAGTTCCTTCGGGCGCTGCGGGTGAGCCCCCACCTCACAGTCAAGGCGTGTGCCCACCACCCCCAGTCACCACCTCCTGTCCCAGCCCCCCATGTCCCAGGCCCGGGAGGCTGTCATCGCAGCTGCATTTGCCAAGCTGGACCGCAGTGGGGACGGCGTCGTGACGGTGGACGACCTCCGCGGGGTGTACAGTGGCCGTGCCCACCCCAAGGTGCGCAGTGGGGAGTGGACCGAGGACGAGGTGCTGCGCCGCTTCCTGGACAACTTCGACTCCTCTGAGAAGGACGGGCAGGTGGGTGGCTGCGCGGGGGGCCCCCTCCCCAGGGCCGTGCCCCCTCACGGCCCTCTGTTCCCAGGTCACACTGGCGGAATTCCAGGACTACTACAGCGGCGTGAGTGCCTCCATGAACACGGATGAGGAGTTCGTGGCCATGATGACCAGTGCCTGGCAGCTGTGAGCAGCTCCGGCTCAGCCCTGCTGCCCTGGCCTGTCACTCCCCACCCCTGCCGGAGACCTCCCTTCCCTGGGCCCCTTCTCTCCTGGGCAGCCACACCACAGAGCGGGGAGGGGCAGGTGGGGGAATGGAGGCTGCAGGACTGGCTAGACCAGGTCCCTGCCGGTCCACCAGGCGGAGGTGGGACAAAGGTCCTAACAGGAGTCACTGGCTCAGGACCCCAGGGAGAAACGCTCTCCCCACCCACGCCATGCTGACCAGAGATCTTGCAGCCCCTGTGGATGCCCCCGCCGAGGTCCCCCGATCCCCGCACCCGGACTGCT